ATAGAGAAAAACAAGATTTGCTAGTAAGAAGGTGAAAACTGCTTCTCCTCTCAGGGTTCTAGTTCTCTTGCAACCTAAAACAAAGGAACCAGACAGGATATCCACTTTCGTACCGTACAGCTCCAAACACTAATCAATCACTCCATTCACTTATCTTTTCTATTTCCTTGTATTCTGTCAAACAACTGTCTCTTGGTTTAAATACTTTTCTGCTGGTCTTCGCTCTCTCTCTCTCCTCTTCTGGTTTATTTTCATCCAGATGTGGATTTTCCCCAAAGTTTCCATCTTATCCTTTTCTCCTCCTGTGTATGCGCCACTGAAGTCAAGATTGCCACATTCAAACTCCCCACACATTCACACACCCACTCCCAATATACAGTATCTCGCCCAATGTTTATCACTCCGGATACATTCCTAGAATCCAAAGATCTGGAGCAGGGAGAAAAAGAAAAGGCGCCTACCAGATGCCTGGAACAGTCTACTAGGCACTACAAGTACATTAGCTCTTTCAATGCTCACAACAGCCCAGCCAGATGTTATCTCAATCTTACGGATGAATAAATTTAAGACTTCTGGCTGGACACTAGAGGCTGGCGAAGTACGTGACCTTTGATCAGAATCTCCTGGAGGAGTGGGGTCCCTGACCATTGTACCTTCCAGAGAACCTTAAAACTGAGATCCCAGGAGACCCCTCTCGGATACTCTGCAGAAGTCAGAGTGACGATATTAGCAAGCACACCGCAGCCATGCGAACCCTTCCTGGCTCAGCTCCCGACAAAAGAAATCAAGCCCCCAGTCAAAATACAACAACAACGGATTAGGCCTACAACCCTCTCCCCCGGCCCCCAAATTCTCAGGAGAAATCCCCTAAGAGTCAGGTACGGAGGTCACTGCAGCGACTTCAGCGTGCAGAGAACGCGGGGACCTAGGAAGAGGACGCTCCAGCCCAACTGAGCGTCTCTGATTGGCCGCCAGCTCAGCTTGGAACGCTGGGGTGCGTGGCGTCATATCCGCCGGGCCCGCCATCTTGTTCCCAGGGGCAGTTGGCGGAAGAGATCGAGCTCCCTGGCTGCCGGCTCGCCTTCTGCGTGGAGTTCTCGCGGTCTGGGTTTCGCTGTCTGCTCTTGGCCCGGGGTCATTTTGTCGGCGTCGGGTGCCCTCTCTTGCCCAGCTGGGGCACAGCGAGGCGGCCCCTTCTCCCGACGACGTTCGATGGAGTAGGGTCCCAGACCGTTGTCCCGAAGAGCGAGATCGAGCTTGGCCCCCTCCCCCCCCTCCTTCCCTCCCTCCTTCCTTCCGCCGCAACATGGCTAACAACAGCCCCGCGCTGACAGGCAACTCGCAGCCGCAGCACCAGGCGGCTGCAGCTGCGGCTCAGCAACAGCAGCAGTGCGGCGGCGGCGGCGCTACCAAGCCGGCGGTCTCCGGCAAGCAGGGCAATGTGCTCCCGCTCTGGGGCAACGAGAAGACCATGAACCTCAACCCCATGATCCTGACCAACATCCTGTCGTCGCCTTACTTCAAAGTACAGCTCTACGAGCTCAAGACCTACCACGAGGTGGTGGACGAGATCTACTTTAAGGTACGAAGTGTGTAGGCCTTGGCTTTGGGGGTCACTCTTGTCTCAGTTCTTGTTTCGTTAGCAGGATTGACTCAGTCTTGCAGCGAGGCTCGGAGCAGCCCAGGGTCGCAGGTAGAGGTATGCACTATTAATCATGCTCAATCGCCATAATGTTTGTTGTGTTCCTCTTTTCTATTTTCAGGTCACGCACGTTGAACCATGGGAGAAAGGAAGCAGGAAAACAGCGGGCCAGACAGGGATGTGCGGAGGGGTAAGTAGAAGTACGTGCATTTTTCAGTTTTTCTGTGTCTAATACTACTTTTTCTTAACTCGTTTCCCCTAAAGGTTCGAGGTGTTGGAACAGGAGGAATTGTTTCTACAGCATTTTGCCTGTTATACAAATTATTTACCCTGAAGTTAACTCGAAAGCAAGTGATGGGTCTTATAACACACACAGACTCTCCATATATTAGAGCGCTTGGATTTATGTATATAAGGTGAGCGTACATTTATGTACATTTCCAGTAAAATGTGTTTAATAATAGTCTTTTGTAATTCTAGATATACACAGCCCCCTACAGATCTGTGGGACTGGTTTGAATCCTTCCTTGATGATGAAGAGGTATGTCAACAAGGGTAATAATTTGTTTTCTTAATCTCACTTTCCTTGTGTGCTTGCACTATAGGTTTGGGACTGACAATAGCTGACTAACATGTCCTGAGCTGTGAGAGGGCATAGCAAGAAGGCCTTCATGCGGTAATGACCCTTTTCAGAGACAATGGTCATCATGACGGCTAGGGTATCTTTTGTGTTTCTGTAGGACCTAGATGTGAAGGCTGGTGGAGGCTGTGTAATGACCATTGGAGAAATGCTACGATCTTTTCTCACAAAACTGGAGTGGTTTTCTACCTTGTTTCCAAGAATTCCAGTTCCAGTTCAAAAGAATATTGATCAACAGATTAAAACCCGACCTAGAAAAATCAAGAAAGATGGGAAGGAAGGTGCTGAGGAAATAGACAGACATGTTGAACGCAGACGTTCAAGGTAATGTCACTCTTGAATTATGCTTATTTTTCTGAAATTTTCTTTCTCCCTCCGCCTTCCTTAGGTCTCCAAGGAGATCTCTGAGTCCACGGAGGTCCCCAAGAAGGTCAAGAAGTAGAAGTCATCATCGGGAGGGCCATGGGTCTTCTAGTTTTGACAGAGAATTAGAAAGAGAGAAAGAACGCCAGCGACTAGAGCGTGAAGCCAAAGAAAGGGAGAAAGAACGGCGAAGATCCCGAAGTATTGACCGGGGGTTAGAACGCAGGCGCAGCAGAAGTAGGGAAAGGCATAGAAGTCGCAGTCGAAGTCGTGATAGGAAAGGGGATAGAAGGGACAGGGATCGAGAAAGAGAGAAAGAAAATGAGAGAGGTAGAAGACGAGATCGTGACTATGATAAGGAAAGAGGAAATGAACGAGAAAAAGAGAGAGAGCGATCAAGAGAAAGGTCCAAGGAACAGAGAAGTAGGGGAGAGGTAGAAGAGAAGAAACATAAAGAAGACAAAGATGATAGGCGGCACAGAGATGACAAAAGAGATTCCAAGAAAGAGAAAAAACACAGTAGAAGCAGAAGCAGAGAAAGGAAACACAGAAGTAGGAGTCGAAGTAGAAATGCAGGGAAACGAAGTAGAAGTAGAAGCAAAGAGAAATCAAGTAAACATAAAAATGAAAGTAAAGAAAAATCAAATAAACGAAGTCGAAGTGGCAGTCAAGGAAGAACTGACAGTGTTGAAAAATCAAAAAAACGGGAACATAGTCCCAGCAAAGAAAAATCTAGAAAGCGTAGTAGAAGCAAAGAACGTTCCCACAAACGAGATCACAGTGATAGTAAGGACCAGTCAGACAAACATGATCGTCGAAGGAGCCAAAGTATAGAACAAGAGAGCCAAGAAAAACAGCATAAAAACAAAGATGAGACTGTGTGAAAATATTTTGTAAAAGTGGATCACATTGAATCCTATAAATGATTAAATCTGCTTTTTTCCCCCACGTTGAGATTGTGCAGTAGTTCGCACTCCTCAAGCTCTCCCTGTAGGCTGCATTTTCATTTCCTCTTTCGTGTAGGGAAGTGCCTTTGTAATTCCATTTATTGCATTGGTGTTTTCACCCAATTGTTAAGTTTGATACATGATGCACAGATTGTTCTTGCATTTTTATTGTTTGTTTTTGAAATGTACAGTCTGTACATATGTCCTGAAAATGTTTTAATTCCTTTGGCATGGTTGCCATGTTGGTTAAATTTGTATAAGGCAATAAACTGCCACTAATCTATTTTTGTTTTGTAGGTGTGGGATTATGGTTTGTGTACTGAAGTTAGCATGGCTGTGCTTTTCGTAATAGAATGCTAAAGACTTTGAGAATGGATCTTGGATGTCTATTATAGGAGAAGTATGTGCTGCCAATGTACAAGAAGGCAGCATTGTAGGATTAACATTCTTGTCTACTGTATATTATCTTGGAAGGCTCTTGTTAATATGTTACACTTAATATTCTCCACAGTTACCTTTAGAGAGAATTTATGAGAAGTTAGTTTCTGATGCAGAGGTTTTTAGGCTGTGATTTCATCAAAAGTCCTTTTAGCATTCTACCTCAAAGGGACACTTAGTATGCCTAAAATTTATTCACTTAGTTTTCCTTTTTTATTTGAAAAAATACATGACATGTAATCTTTTTTTCTTGAATTCTTTCTCAGATTTTAAAGTACTATATTAAAGAAAAAAATTAATGTCTAAAGCCTAGCATTCTTGCAGAACCCTATACTAACATGTAATGGGGAGAGGGTGGGGCAGATGAGTAGAGAAACAGATTCAAGCCTCAAGCTTCCAAAGCATTTTTATAAATGGAAAATCCTTAAATTATGAAACAGCTTGATATAGTGTCCTTTTTTTAAAATTCAGAACTTTTTTTATTGATAATGGAGATTGCTGTTTGAGTTTTTAAACTTAATCTAGAACAGAGGAGTATTAAAAGTAATGCTGTGCTGCATTATTTAAGACTATCAGCAAATTATTTGATAGATTGTTCTTACAACTTGTATTCTGATTACAGAACCATCATGAGTGTGGAATAAATACTGGATTAAATCCTTTATCCTGGGTCTTGGCTTTTCCCCCATTTGTTAAATTTTTTTAGCATATTTATATTGTGGAAATTGATGAAACGTCAGTAGAGTCACACTTTGTGTACAGGGATGTCTTAGTGCCCAGATGACAAGTGAATTTTGGAGAAATGCATAGACTGGGATTGGGCATGTGGTAATCAATAATCTTTATTAGAATACTTGATAATGGCAGTTCCCTTTGTCAGTGGTTGTTACATGTGTCATTTGATTACTTTGTTCCATGTCAAAGACGTTTATTGGGATACCTTTTACTTGGACAATATGTTAGCATTTTTTAAAATTTGGACTTGAAATTCTTTAAGATAATTCACCCAATTCTTTTTAGAAAAGAAAATAGAGGCCCAAAGTAATGATGTCAGTGCTAGGGCTAAAACTCAGTATTCTGACAGTGTAGTGAACCTGGCACGCACATTGAGGTTTGTTTTATCTCACTGGTTATACTGGCCAACTAATGCGCACTCAGAAGCCACCTTGCAAAAATGTTAAATGGAGCAAACGAGTACACTTGCAAGAGTCCTCCATATGTGGGCTTAACATATGTACCACTCCATTTTAGAAAAATCTCATTAAATGAATTCTTCTAAAAATGATATGCTTTTTTCTTTTTTAAGAAAATTCCTTTGTCTTTTAAATTGAGCATCAAGTGAATTAGTGCTATAGACACCCAGAAGTTAGAAAAACCTATTGTATAATATGAAAGCCACTAAATTTGTCTTGTGTTGAAAATCTACTTTTAGCATACCTAAATTATGGAGCTACTACTTTGGATATGGTTCCATGTGAAATGTTTTATCTGACTATTTTAAGTAAAATGTGGAAAGAATTTAAATTACTTCACATGGAGGTGAAAGAACTATCACCTCGATTGACAGTTCGATGATCGTCACTACATTTGATTTCTTGTGGGTTTTTAGTTTGTTTTTGTTTTGAGACGGGCCTGGCTCTGTCACCCAGACTGGAGTGCAGTGGTGCAATCTCTGCTCACTGCAGCCTCCACTTCCCTGGCTCAAGTGATCCTCCGAACTTGGCCTCCTAAGTAGCTGGGACCACAGGTGCATGCTAGCACACCCGGCTAATTTGTATTTTTGGTAGGGTTGGGATTTCGCCATGTTGCCCAGGCTGGTCTTGAACTCCTGGCCTCAAGTGATCCACCCACCTCAGCCTCCCAAAGCGCTGTGATTACAGGTGTGAGCCACCACTCCAGTCCCTTCTTACGATTTTTAAATATGTTTGCTTTTGAGGAAAATTATGGTAGGTGTGAGAACATGTAAATTGTGCTAGTTATTGCTATATATATGCATGATTTATTTGGAGAGTGGCTTCCTAAGAAACTGGGAAAACAAGTGGCTATGAAAGACATCTCACATTTCTTGAAACATGAGAACATTTGGACACGAACATCACACGCCGGGGCCTGTTGTGGGGTGGGGGACTAGGGGAGGGATAATATTAGGAGAAATACCTAATGTAGATGACAGGTTGATGGGTGCAGCTCACCACCAAGGTACATGTATATCTAGGTAACAAACCGGCACGTTCTGCACATGTATCTGAACTTAAAGTATAATTTAAAAAAATTTTTAATACAGCTTAATAAGCATCCTCCATCCAGTTTTTGTACTTACTGGAATGATTTCACCTTTCCATGTATTAAAATCTTTTGCCTGTTTTTAATGTTCAATTTGCAATTAAATTCTATACATGGGCGAGTATATCATCAATCTTAAACTTTTAATATAAAGTG